AATGGTGCCTGAAAGTGCTTCCGACGTCAAGCTATCCTGAAGCACCAAATTCTCAACTGTTGCCGTATCTTTCTGTCCCAGCAAAGACCTTAACTCCAAAAAAGGCTCAAGTCTACCAAGAAGGCACCCAAACCTTCTGCACTCGATAAATGCAGAAGGTTTGGGTGAGGGCAGCAAAAACAGTGATTGCCTAATAACAAAGTGACCAAGGGTCCCTCACGCCAATATTGTAGCACTCTTTTTTTTTTTCTGTAATTGTGAATCTTCTTGGTAAAGTAAACATATACTAAATTGAAGACCACTGTGCACTGGCTTTTAATCTGTTTTAACTTTCACAGCATCATTAGAAATCACTTTGACGCAGTTCAGGATGCCCATAAGATCACAGCCACCGCTGGGCCTGTCCACATGGCAAGCTTAGTAACCAAGGAAAAGTTTGCAAAGCAAAACCTATAAAGTGACAACAAACACCATGTTGACTTTCAGCAAACGCTAACTCCACACATAGATGCTCCCTATAAACGCATAGTTTTATGGACCTTAAATGTCTCTGATGGTTCTGTAAATGCTACGCTTAGCGAGTGACAGAATTCATGAAGGAAGAGGGGGCTGGCCTTGCTGGGTGTCCACCATGCCCTCTCCTGAGTCTCCTGGGGCCCCAGAGTCACTGCGGCCCAGGGGCATGTTCAGGTAAGTTAGAGAGAGGGGTGCCCTGGCAGGTGGGGAGGGAGAGGCTGTAATCCAGGGCTCCTGGCTTCATTGGTTTGGGCAGCTCTAACAGAACACCTTAGACCCGGCGGCTTATTCCTCACACTCTGGAGGCTGGGAAGTCCAAGATCAAGGTGCCAGGCGATCCTGTGTCTGGGGAGGGCTCCCTGATTCACAGCCTGTGCCTTCCGGTTATGTCCTCATGTGGTGGAAGGAGCGAGGGAGCTCTCCGGGCCTCCATTTCGAGGGCAGGAATCCCATTCACAAGGGCTTCACATTATGACGTCATCGCCTCCCAAGGGCCCCACCTCCTAAGACCATCCCCTTGGGACTTTTGAGTGACACAAACATTCGAACCATTTGGCCCCTGATGAAATTCCTAACCTCCCCTTGTTAGAGTCAGTCTCCTCCCGGCTCTCCACTGCCACTGTCTCTGGCTGCCACCTTGGTCCTAAAGCAGCCTGGCCCTACTGGCTCGCTGCTCTCATTCTCTGGAGCCAGACTTCTGATTCCCATGCATTTGACCTCTGGCCTCCTCAGCCCACACCACCTCAACTCTTGAGCATGGAGCCCAGGAGGAGGTCCCTCCGGGGACAAGGTCACCACCCCTCTGCGCCTCCCTCTAAGGTGCCCCCAACTGTCTCTGCCTCCATGGTCGCTACCCTAAATATGGGCTTCTCTATCTGAGAAGTGGGGTCAGCCCGAGGCCAAGCTGAGAACCTGCCCCAGCCTCCCTGCAGGCCTGGCCTGGGACCCTCCTGTGGAGGAGCTGGGTGCCCAGGGAGACCCTCGCAGGCAGCCAGACAGCCTGAAGAGAACAGGGTGAGGGGCAGCGTGGAGGGAGAAGAAGGGAGGAAAGACAGGGAGCACCTTCTTTAACATTCAGGTCACTCTGGGATAACCTAAGTCACTCTACAGCCTCACCAAAGAGATGGGGGTGAGTGGAGAATGAGGAGGAGAGGGTTGGGGGGGGACTGAAAATGGACATGTCCACTTTCCAGGCACCCTCTCCTGCGTGGGAGGAGCCCACAGAAACCTGAGGCTGGAGGGATTCCCTGGTGGGAAAGGCACGCAGGGCTTCGGGGAGACTTGCTGAAGTCTCCAGGGGAAGCCCTGAGCCAGAGCTGGGGTCAGGACTCGCTGGAGCCAGCACCAGGTGACCATGGCCCTGGACAGTGTGTGGAGGGGTCTGATTCATTGCTTCCTGCACAATATTTCAGCTCCGTGTACAGTAAGAGCTCAGAGAGCAACTGAATTTGGGTGGCTGGAAAACCGAGTGGTCAGGCCACTGCCAGCCTCATTTTCCCCCAGAAGCAGACCCCGGGAGGCTTTCACCCACAGCCACCCTCAGAGCAGCCAGCCCACTCCCGGAAGAGCTGGACGCTGGATCAGCACGCTCCCCTCCAACACTCCCTGGGGAACAGAGGCCAACACATGGGCTGGAGCACCGTGCTGTGATGCCACAATTCAAGGGCCTATCTTTGTACGCAGCTGAAAAGAGGAAATTCAGCGCCAGCGTAGCTTCTCAGCGGCAGCTCACCCCAAGCTGCCAAGGAGGATGTGGGCAGGCAGTGGGCAGCTGTGTTTCGGGAGGCCTGCAACGCTCCACTTCCCTAGCGCGCTCACATGGGATCCCTGGGTTTCCAGACTCATAATGTGCACGGAGGGACGGCTGGCTGAGAAGTTTTGAAATCCATCCCTCGTCGATGGGGTCTTATGCCAGTTCTACTTAATACTTTGTTTTTCTAATTCTAAGCATCAGTTCTCTGCCAGAAAATGAGTTGCGTTTGCTTCAAAAACACTACAAAACGCAGAACTGGCAAGTATAAATGGCTCTAAATTTAATAAATATTGATCACCCAACCAATGTGCAATATTTTTCTTCCCACCCTTTC